TTACAATTCTTTGTTCACGGGCACACCACGCCAGCCTGAAACTGTTCATTGGTCTGGTTCTCTTACCACCTCGTATATGTAGGTTTATAGTTTGGTTACGAACACCACCTTGTCTTAACCATAGATAGTTCCTGTGTTTGCCGACAGCAGCGATTTCTTGTGTGGAAACCCCTAATTTGGGAAACAATCTGTTTTAAACACTTTGTAGCACATCACTCAAACCGCACAGTTTTCGATAATCTTAGAAACAAAAACTGGGGTTGAGGCGGACAGTTAAATTCTGCAGACACCACAAGCTTGGATTCGTTTCAGCAGTCGGTCCTAAGTGGTTTGAAGCCCCTTCCGGGATGCCTCTTCTTATACGAACAACGCAGCGGCGCCAGGCGCCAGGGTCCTCACTTCTGCCTCCTGGATTTCCTCCGCCTTTCTGCTTCACCGAGGGCCCTGTGATCCGATTCCATCGAATTAACCGCTGTTTACCGAGGGTCTGCTGCGCCTAAGGAAGGCACCGGGCGACGAGCAAGGCGGGGACGCAGTTTGGGGACGCAGGGGTCCGGGCCCCAGTCCAGAGACAGGAGGTCGGCGCTTCGACTTGGCACCCGCCGACGAATTCACTCCAAGGTTCCCACTGGCGGAGCTCCTGCTACCTCCCCCCTCCCCTAAATGCAGCTCCCGCTACCTTCCCGCGCCCAGGGGCTGCTGCCTGAGCCCAGCTCTGCTCACTGGAGGGCGGCGGTGGAGAGGGTGCTGGCCCAGCGTCGGCAGCTGGGCTCAGGACCAAGGTGGGCGCCCGCCGGTCCTGGTCCCCCCAGCCTCACGGTGCAGGACCCAGGGCGCGGCCACTCGAGTTCCCCGGACGCTCTCCTTCCTGATGCTCGCTGTCCCTGCCCTGGCGTCCCCAGCCCGGGGTCGCAGCCTGTCCTCCTCTCTCTCCCCCTCCGCCGCAGCCCGTCGCCTCCGGGCAGAGTTCATGTTCAGCTTGGGCTTTCGCTCGGGATTTAGGAAGAGGCCGGCGGGGCTGGAGGGTGCGGGCCGGCGCGGGAGGGCGCGGGAGGCGGGGAGCGGCGGCCTCTGATTGGCCGGGGCGGGGGAGTGAGCGGAGTTTCCCACAATGCCCCGGTGCGGTGCAGCCGCGGATGGATGCTGCGGGAAGGGGCTGCCATTTGCTGCCCCTGCCAGCGGCGCGCGGACCTGCCCGCGCTCCTGCAGCCGCCGCCGCCGCCGCCGCCAGCCCGCCCGGCCCCTGCAGCGGCGCCGCCTGCGCTCCCTCCGCGGCCGCCGGAGCGGGCGCCATGAACCCCAGCTCCTCGGCGGGAGAGGAGAAAGGGGCGACGGGCGGCAGCAGCAGCAGCGGAAGCGGCGCCGGGAGCTGCTGCCTGGGCGCCGAGGGCGGCGCGGACCCGCGGGGCGCAGGGTCAGCCGCGGCGGCGGGGGCCGCTGCCCTGGACGAGCCCGCGGCCGCCGGCCAGAAGGAGAAGGACGAAGCGCTGGAGGAGAAGCTGAGGAACTTAACTTTCCGGAAGCAGGTCTCGTACAGGTAGGTGCGGGGAGCCGGCAGCCGAGACAGGTTGTTTTTGTTTTTGTTTTTCTTCTTGCTGCAGGAAAGCAATCTCCCGGGCAGGCCTCCAGCATCTGGCTCCTGCACATCCCCTCAGCCTTCCTGTGGCAAATGGTCCAGCCAAGGAGCCCAGAGCGACTTTGGACTGGAGTGTAGGTGTTGGCCTTTTCATTTAAACATCACTAAATTGATGTCAGGTGGGTCTTTTCCTTGCAGGAGAATGCCGTGAATGGAGAACACCTGTGGCTGGAGACCAACGTCTCGGGAGACCTCTGCTACCTTGGAGAGGAGAACTGCCAAGTCAGATTTGCAGTGAGTGTGCGCTCCGTCTTGCTGGGGGAAGGTTCTTTTTTGTCTTTTGAATTGAATATTGTAGAAATCAGCTCTCAGGAGGAAGTGTGCAGTCTGTAAAATCGTCGTCCACACCGCCTGCATTGAGCAGCTAGAAAAGGTAAGAGCGCGCCCCCTGCTGCAGTTTTGTTATAATATAATATACTTTTCTTTTTGAATGACAGATTAATTTCAGATGTAAACCAACATTTCGAGAAGGAGGCTCAAGGTCACCAAGAGAAGTGAGTATTTCAGAGCTTGATTTCAAGTATCAAAAAATATTCATTTAATTTTGTTTTCCCACAGAATTTTGTACGTCATCACTGGGTGCACAGGCGTCGGCAGGAGGGGAAATGTAAGCAGTGTGGTAAGGTAAGAGCCCAGCCACCTCATGGCCTCGCAGGTAAATTATCTGTCTCTTGTTCTAATATCCCAGGGCTTCCAGCAAAAGTTCTCCTTCCACAGTAAAGAGATTGTGGCTATCAGCTGTTCCTGGTGCAAGCAGGCGGTAAGATTGGGATGAAATAAAGCAATGTGGGCAGAATTGTTTACTGGCTTATTTTTCTCTTCAGTTTCACAATAAGGTGACCTGCTTCATGCTGCATCACATTGAAGAACCCTGCTCCCTGGGGGCTCATGCTGCTGTTATTGTCCCGCCCACTTGGATCATTAAGGTGAAGAAACCTCAGGTAACTGCCAGGACTCTGGTGCTGCTGGGCCACTGAGCTCAGGCATTTCTCTCTCTCCCTACAGAACTCCCTGAAGGCTTCAAATCGGAAGAAGAAGAGAACAAGCTTTAAAAGAAAAGCCAGTAAAAGAGGGATGGAAGTAAGTGTTTCAGAGTTTTATTCTGAGGAATTTGTATCCTAACAGTGCTGATTGCTTCTTTCAGCAGGAAAACAAAGGTCGTCCTTTTGTGATAAAACCCATCTCTTCTCCTCTCATGAAACCCTTGCTTGTATTTGTGAATCCCAAGAGTGGAGGCAACCAGGTGAGTAATTTTTCATGATTTTCAACTTAGAATTATTGCCTTTTTGTGTATTTATTTTTTACAGGGAACCAAAGTCCTGCAGATGTTCATGTGGTACCTGAATCCACGGCAAGTCTTTGATCTTTCTCAGGAAGGGCCAAAAGATGCGTAAGTCTGGAAATATTCTCCATGGTCCATATTTTGTTTACTTTTTCTTCTATTTCCTCTACAGGCTTGAATTGTATAGGAAAGTACCAAATCTGCGAATTCTGGCCTGTGGTGGGGATGGAACGGTAGGTCCCTGAGAGAGAATCCAGTTCTCTGCTATATCTCTTCTGGCCCCCGATACGCCTGTAGGTGGGCTGGATCCTTTCCATCCTGGATGAACTGCAGCTGAGCCCTCAGCCTCCTGTGGGGGTCCTTCCTCTGGGGACTGGGAATGACCTGGCTCGAACTCTCAACTGGGGAGGGGTAAGAACTGCTCTCGGGGACTGCCCATATCAGACAGCAATGGATATGTTCTCTGATTCCTCAGGGCTACACTGATGAACCTGTTTCTAAGATCCTGTGTCAAGTGGAAGATGGGACAGTTGTACAGCTAGATCGCTGGAACCTCCATGTGGAAAGAAACCCCGACTTGCCTCCAGAAGAACTTGAAGATGGCGTATGTAAGGTTAGAGAGTTTTTTGTTCTGCAGAAAGGAGCAATTTTGCCTCTGTCTTTGTTTATCATTGCAGCTCCCTCTGAATGTTTTCAATAACTACTTCAGCCTTGGATTTGATGCCCATGTCACACTGGAGTTCCATGAATCCAGAGGTGAGGACAACGTCCCATTTCCATCTCCCAGGTCCATAACAAAACTACTTTTCCTCTTTCACAGAAGCAAATCCAGAGAAATTCAACAGTCGTTTTCGAAATAAAATGTTCTATGCAGGGGTAGGTATACATTTTATTTCATAATTACTACAAATTTCTTCTTCTTTATTTCCCTGTGGTATAGGCAGCTTTTTCTGACTTCCTACAGAGAAGTTCTAGAGATCTATCCAAACATGTTAAAGTTGTTGTAAGTATTGAATATGTTGATTTATTTAATTTTCAAAACCCCTTTTCTGTTTTCATTGTTTCAGTGTGATGGAACAGATCTCACCCCAAAGATTCAGGAACTGAAGTTCCAGTGTATAGTATTTTTAAATATACCCAGGTAGGCTCTGTTTGTATTGTTTCCTTGGTTTGTATTTACTTCTGTCTTTAATCTTCTCTTGCAGATATTGTGCTGGCACAATGCCCTGGGGAAACCCAGGTGATCACCATGATTTCGAACCTCAGCGTCATGATGATGGTTATATTGAAGTCATTGGATTTACCATGGCCTCTTTGGTGAGCAATATAACTGTTTTATTAAAATGAAATCCTTGCTCCCCTTTGACTCTTGTTTTTATAGGCAGCCCTGCAAGTTGGGGGCCATGGAGAGAGGCTACACCAGTGTCGAGAAGTCATGCTTCTAACTTACAAATCCATCCCCATGCAAGTGGATGGGGAGCCCTGTAGGTTGGCCCCAGCTATGATTCGGATCTCCCTGAGGAATCAGGCCAACATGGTACAGAAGAGCAAGAGGAGAACATCCATGCCTTTACTCAATGAGTGAGTCTGCTCATGGCCTACCTTGCTTAACATGTCTTCGCTGCTCATTCCCTGCTGCCTCTAGTATTCATCAGGTGCAAACTGCGGACCTGCGGCGAGTGTCTGCTCCCCCCGGCTCCTTCACCATGTGAGTACAGTGCCATTCTGTTTCTACATTTTTTGTATCTGACCACTCGGTTCTTGTTTTGCAGTCCCCAGTCTGTCCCAGATCGTCTGAGGATCCGGGTGAACAAAATCAGTTTACAAGACTATGAAGGATTCCACTATGACAAGGAGAAACTCCGAGAAGCTTGTAAGTTGGAAGTGCCTCATTGATTTCATGCGTCCATATTCTGATTCTATTTCTGTCATTTCAGCTATTTCAGACTGGTTAAGAACCATTGCTGGGGAACTAGTGCAGTCATTTGGAGGTAAGAAGACTCTCTGGCTTTTTGAGTTGCCAATTTTAGATTTTTCTTCTTCCTTCACCCTTAGCGATACCTCTGGGTATTCTAGTTGTGCGTGGAGACTGTGATTTGGAGACTTGCCGTATGTACATAGACCGCCTACAGGAGGTGAGTTTATTTAGCCAATTTTTTATTCTCCTGGTATGGATTTTTTTTTTCATTTTCTCATTAGGACCTACAGTCAGTTTCTTCTGGCTCCCAGAGAGTTCATTACCAGGTAACAAATAATTGACTCTCCTTGTTTCTTACGCAGCCACTAGAGTGTGTGTGTCTCTTTCCAGGACCATGAAACCTCCTTCCCCAGGGCTCTCTCAGCACAGAGGCTCTCTCCTCGGTGGTGCTTCCTAGATGGTGAGTTCTGCCTTTCTTGCGGGTATCGTGGGTCTGAATGCCATCTGCATTTTTTTTCCCCTAGCAACTTCTGCTGATCGCTTTTATCGAATAGACAGATCTCAGGTAAGTTTTTTTCCAGCCTGCTTGTGAAAGTGCTTCATGCAACAGACTTCTTGTTCTTCTTTAGGAACATTTGCACTTTGTGATGGAGATTTCCCAAGATGAGATTTTTATTCTGGACCCAGATATGGTGGTGTCACAGCCGGCGGGGACACCTCCGGGCATGCCTGACCTGGTGGTGGAACAAGCCTCGGGGTGAGTGTGCTTCTCCTGGCCTGTGAGGCTGGGTTTAACTGTCTGGTGCCCTTCTTTCTCTCAGGATCTCAGACTGGTGGAATCCTGCCCTGCGGAAACGCATGCTGAGTGACAGTGGGCTGGGGATGATAGCTCCCTATTATGAGGACTCAGATCTGAAAGATCTCAGCCACTCCCGCGTGCTACAGTAAGAGTTCTCTTGCTGTTCTTTTCCTCTGTAAATATTGATCATGCTTATTATTTCCTTTTAGGTCACCAGTCTCTTCAGAAGATCATGGTAAGAATCATCTGTCTTATTTATACCAATTCCTAATGGGACATCTCTCTTTTGTCTTTCACAGCAATTTTGCAGGCAGTAATAGCTGGTGATCTTATGAAGGTAAGATATCTTCCTACCAAATCTTTGGCGATCTGAGCTTCTTTTTGTATGTCTCTCTTTGCAGCTAATAGAAAGCTATAAAAATGGAGGCAGTCTGCTAATTCAGGGACCAGACCACTGTTCACTCCTTCACTACGCAGCTAAAACCGGCAACGGGGAGATTGTGAAATATATCCTTGACCACGGTAAGTAGGCATAGTGAACTTACCAAGGATCATTTGACGGTCATCTTGCTTTCTTCTTATTTAGGACCTTCCGAGTTATTGGATATGGCAGACAGTGAAACGTGAGTGTTGCCTTTTATTACATAGTCTAGGTATGGGTGGTTTCCCATTTCATCTTTGATTTAGGGGTGAGACTGCACTGCACAAGGCTGCCTGCCAGCGGAACCGGGCTGTGTGCCAGCTTCTGGTGGATGCAGGAGCATCTCTGAGAAAGACGGACTCCAAGGTAACTCGATGAGTGAGTGCAAACATCCTCCCCTCTTTTTTTTTTTCTCACTATTTTCGTATAGGGTAAGACACCTCAAGAAAGAGCACAGCAGGCTGGGGACCCAGACTTGGCTGCTTACCTAGAAAGCCGTCAGAACTATAAGGTCATTGGCCATGAGGACCTGGAAACTGCTGTTTGACCCTGGTATTCGGGCAAAGAGGACATGAGCAAGCGTATCACATCTGCCCTCCCTGCAATTGGGCAGCTCCCCTGGAAGAAGCTGATGGAATTCATATATCTGTCTCTCTCCTGCAAGAATCTACCTGAGACCATGCCACTAGCTTTTAAGGGCTACCAAGATGTACAACAGAACATGATAGCCCATTGAGAAGGAGGCAGGATACCTGGAGATTTGTGGAATACAGTACGAGTTCCACAAAATTTGATCCTTATTGCTTCCAGCAAGTAGCATGAACTTCTGTGTTCACCTGTATAATTTATTTTAAAGATTCAAAGGATGTTCGTATAAATGGCACTGCTCCATCCTCCCCCTATGCATTGGTTTTTTTCCCTGTACCATACAATTCTACTGTAACTACCCATCAACTTAAAGAAAAATATTATCTCTTCTCTTTACATTCAGTCTTGGAAGACCACAAGATTGTCTGAAGGCCTTCTAAAACCTTCTGAATGTCCTGCAGAAATATAACTGTAAAACCACTTCCATTTCTAAGACTAAATATATCAAGACTATTTAGTGACTCTCTCTGCATGTCCCCCTCACCCGCCAACCCTCCGTTTCATTATATAGGAGCTGGGAAGTGCCACATGGATAATGTCAACTTGTGTGCTATATCTCTGAGGAATGGTGAGGTGGCATGGGAGATGTCTGTGCTTGGAGGTACCTCAGAGAGGTAACCCAGGGGTCAGCCCAGGCTGCTGGGCTGTAGCCAATAGCCATGCAGGACTGGTTCAGCTTGGGCTGTCTGTACAGCTCCGTACTGCCTATGTGTAGCCATCTTTGCCTTTTGCTGCAATAGAAGATGAGCAAAGGATTAAACAGAGGCCCACAGCTAGTTTGCAGAACCACTCAATTTTAAGTGCTGTTTAAATTGCAGAGCAAATAATCCTGTGTGGGAACTGTGGTTACAGGAAATGGAGCACTCTAACAATGTTTACTTCTAAACTTTGTTGAATGATAATAGAAAGCACCCTAATTGACTTGGAAAAAAAAAACAGCAAAAGCAAAAGTAGCAACATATGTCAACATATGTCACTGAAATAGGAAACAGTCATTGGAATGTTGCACAGAGGCTAATAACTATAGACTGTTGGATACAGTGGTGAGAGGAGCCCCATTTTAGGTCTTTCTTTTAGGTTTTTGGTTTTCATTACTCCAAGTAATCCTTGACCCAAGAACAAAGGCTTGTTGTATGAGTTCCACTGCCAGATTTATGGGATGCCTGGATCATTCAGAAGGATGCTTCAACTATTATTTGTCAGGTCCAAAGGTCGTACTTAATAACCCCATTTTCTATGTATGGGGTAGTCTAATATATTATTTTATCTACTTTATTTTTCCCTTTTCAGAAAGTCCTTAGTGCAAACCACCATTGGAATCTAGCCAGAAATGTCTGTCAGATAGTTAGAATTGTAACATCTAAACCTGCCACGGATCGAATGGTACTTACAGGTACCTCTCTTAGGGACTCTGTGATCCCTAAAATATCAGAAGAAAATGTCTGTCTTTCTGTCCAAATATCTACTTGACTTGGGGGTAAGTCAAAAATAAAAGTAGGTGTCCAAGGATTTTACTTTTGGCGAAATCTGACGTCTCCTGAGCTTATTTTCATTTTGTCCTTGGACATAGCATAGTGCTTCCCTAATGTTTCTACATATGACCATGAATGATAGTGTCTCTACATTTAATTTAAAAGTCTAATGGTGACATTTTGCTTATCTGAGTCACATTTCGGTAACATATCATCATTTTGAAAGTGCGGCTATGACGTGCTATATTAAACAGGAACAGCCTTTCAGTGGATGGGGATTTTATTACCACAGTCTTTCCATAGTCATTTCAAAATCAAATTGTTGGTGGGAGGATGGATTGGGTTGTGAGTAATCTACTTCCATATATCAGCCTCAGAAATGGAACTATCCTTTGGATATTACAGGAGACACTGCAGCAGATTGTTTCCAGAAGCTGGAAAAATATGCTCCAGGAGAATTTAATCACTGGGCTTTTGCTGGGGGATTTTTAGTTGGCGGGACTGTCAAGGAAATGTGATGACAGAAATATAATCCTTAACACAAACTGGAATCTGGCTTTGAATGGCATCTTCCATTCCCTGGATTGAGTCAAATGTTTGGCCAAGCAGTCAGTTATCTAGCTGTTACTGTTGGGATGAAGAACTCTGTTTTCATCAACTACCATCTCACATTTCTCTAAATACTTCCAAGTAGCCCAGAGAAAATTTAGGGTACAGGTGGCTATGGGCCAATTTCTAAATAGCTCCAATTGAAGACATAAATCTGTGTTATGAAAAATGATGAGTTGGTACTGTAAGATTCCTGATGCATTTGGAAATTTTTTCAAACCAAAAAAAAAAAAGGCATTAGAGTCCTGTGTTATTCATGGAGACCAATATTTGATATATCGCTTTGAAAAAAGCAAGTACCACTAGGACTTGGGATTTCCAAAATAAAGTGAGCAGAATAACCACATGTTTAATGGCTTCAACATTAAACCACCTCCTGTAGCATGTTTTAAAAATTGGTCCTGGGCTTTGGAAAGAGCTAAGGCCTTATGGTCTAGGAGTTTCCATCTCAGCTTAAGTATATTGTATCCCTACTATTAGGACATCAGGAAAGCAAGTGATCTAGTCCTGGTCTGAAGTGCCATGTAACTTTAACAGACATAAAAATATGTACCTATAGAAATATCATTTCTACAAAGCCTACTGAGACAGCACTGAAGAGGCAGCTAGCTTGGCTGACTCCTCTGTGTTTGTTTCTTTGTGTCATGGCACTGACTGCTTTGAGATTCCATTTTTAGATGTGGTTGATAGAGGAATGGAAAATGAAGAGTTATTAAAAGACAACATTCTGTAACCTGAAAGGTAGTCATTTTTGCAAGCTTATATTTTAATATTGTGCATTTAACAAAATAGAACACAGTTAAACTGTGCTTTATCGTATTCAAGGACTTCATAAAGAATAAGAGAGAAGATTAGTAAGCCAAGAATGGAATAAATACCATGACTAGGAATTTTGCTTTCAGAGCTTATGTTTCCTCTGTAGATGTGATAACCAAAAACCAGTGCAAGTTTTGAAACATAATTTAGCTGGCAAATGCACAGTGATGGAAATTAGTAATGACTGATGGAGAGCCGTACATACCTGTTGCTCCTTATCCTTTCAGAATGGCTGCTTTGGCAGATCTGCCTGTGCTGGGAGCTACTCAACATCACTTCATTTTCATCTGGACCTAGTGAGAGTCCCTTTGCCTAACGAATTTCTGAAATTTATTTATTTACTAGACCCCTTATAATATTCATGGCTTTAAAAAATGACACAGCATCTTTATTTTATTACATGTCAATTTTATTAATAATATTTAGGGGTTTTTTTAAATTATAAAAATGGCACATGCTTTTTATAAAATGTTTTAATACCACAGATGAGTATCACATCCACAGTCAAGGCATCCCTTTGTTCTGGTGTTGTGTCCCACTTCCCAAAAATAAATACGGTTAACACTGATGAACACTGTTGCTTGTATGTGATGTCAGAAATACCCCATCCGTTCATGCACAAGTATGTATGTATATACGCATATACATTTACACACATATATAGACATTTATTTATATACACATGCAAGTATGTATACTATATTCATGTATATTGCATAGGTTTAGAAAAGAGCAAACATTTTAAAAGCATGCTGATCATTTGTATATGTCTAGTGAACACCAGTAGGCAAAGACAGGTTAAACAGAGAAGTTCCATTTATTTTTTTGTTTCCACCATTGCTAGGCTTAGATCTGTTATGGCATTACTACAATTGCACTTAGCATTTTCTATTACCTGTGTCATAAAATTCATGACCAAGAGTTCCTGTAATTGTTTATGTTGCCTTCCATGAAGCATGAAACCTACCATAGCCCCAAGACTTATCTATGCTATGTTTGTATTTCAAGTAAAGGAGAGTTCTTTCCTCTGTGATGCTTACACCACTTTACAAGGCTGTTTGTAACACTAACACTCAGTAGGTTGCCTAGTGATATTTAATTAGGGCAGGCTACTTCCGGGAAGGTGTAACTTCAGTGTAGTATGGGGGTCTGAGCAGCTTGTCTTCCTTCCAGAAGGAGTAGCTAATGAAATCACTGAGAACAGCATATTTTATTCAATTATGCTATTTAAAAATGGGACTTTGTTAAAATGGCTCATCATAACCATCAAATAAAACTACTAATTGTTCTATTTAAATGAATTATATTCATTTTAGGAAAAGAAGTAGAAAAACATCTAATAAATTAGCTTTCTGATTAATCTTTAACACTTATTTAATATAAAATGGCTTCTGCCTGCATCTTAATTGAACCACCTTTGAATCTCTCAACTCCTTTCACTCTGAATCTCATACTCAGCTGATTAGAAGTCCTACAGGTCCTTCTCTGCCAGGTCTGTCAGATCGACTTGGACCCTACCCTTTTCTGTGTCCCCAGTCATCCATTATCTCTTGTCTCTCTAAGTTTTGGGCCATAGCGGCAGTCCTGTCCCTGAACTTTCTGCCTACTACTGTCAATAATTTTGTCACGCAGTTGCAAAAATCTTCCCCAGATATTATGCTCAAAATACATCAAAATGAAATTACCCTCTGGGACAAGTATACCTTTTACTCAAAGGACACATGGATGTCCACTGACCTTGATCATCTTATAGAATTATGGCAAGCATGATTCTGAAAATCTATCAGGTTTAGCAAATATCTGTCTTAGTCCCATGAGGGTACACAATCACGGCTGCTGCTTCCTCATTCAACAATGTAAGCCACATGCCTCTTTGACGGCACCTGGAGGACTAGGTTATAGATTTTACACTGCTGAGGGCCATCTTTGGTTTTACACTGTCTCCTCACAGCTTAATGAGAAACCTGAAAATAAGAACCAAGAAAAGAGTCATGCCCTTGGACAACCTCCTCTCCCAGGACACTGAGATTTACTGACCAGGTCCCAGAAAGAAAGCAGAAAAATAATTCTTAGGCTCTTGTAGCATGGATTTTAAAATAGAAACGTGAAAATTGAATGGTATCTTCATAATGCATAGACTCCAGAGTCTATTTACATATGTATTCAGTTATGCATGTAATCATATGTCCATGAATCAATCATAAGTGCATGTATTTAATCATTATTTGAAAAATATTTGTCACTCTGAGGCAGGCATCATACTAAGGATATAACAATGAATGTAATAGACAAAACTCTTGATTTCATGAAGCTGGCATCTAGAAGAAAAGACAAATTCCAATGTGATAAGTGCAGTGCAGGAGAACCCCAGGGTGTCCAGCATGGGCTGGAAATTCAACCAAGGCTTTATTGTACCAGCCACTCATTAGCCAGCAATGTTTTGGTTCAATGAAAACATAAGTAGGAAGAGAATAATATTTTGCATTTCCATTTTACTGGAGTCATAGTAGATTTCTAAAAATGTATCTGAAACTAAGATTTTAAAACAAGACTTAGAAACACTATTAAAATGAAAGCTAAGACTGATTTATTCTAGCTCTCAGGATAGAACTAGGAAAAATAAGCAGAGTTTTCAGTGGGTTTTGACTAAATATAAAGAAGATGAAGTACAAATAATATGTAATAGTGGAGTGGATATCACAGTTATAAACTTTCAGCCTCTGTTAGCATTTAAACAGAGGATACCTGACCACTCTGAGGGGTGTTGTGATTAGGAATATGTGATTTGAGGGGGCTAAAATTAGATGCTGTGATTTTTCAAAAGATATTTTTTAATGGCTTTGTTGAATGGCAGGATTTTATTTTAAAAACTCATGAAAATCTTGATTTTTGATTTGTTAAACTTTGCTTTATAACTGAGAATTTTAAAAATATCTAGGGGAATGGCCGTTAGTTATCATTTAAAAAATTTTAAACTAAGCATGAATTTAAGAGCTAGTCAAAAGAAAACATACTAAAAGGTGTAATTTAATTAAAAATACTTCTGGAAGCTTATAAATTTTGATCAGTATTCTTAGTCATTGTCAAGTAAAATTCTATTAGAAATCTGTCTTACTGTCCATCCAATATAAAAAAGTGCTGTGGTTTGATATTCTAAGAGTTAAGTGTAATCTAGTATAACCACAGAAGAAAATTCTGCCTGTAAGGTATTTGGGAGCCAAGTAAATGTACATGAAAGGCAATCATGGAAAACTCTTTGGCTTCTGCCACCAGCGTGGCAACCACAAGGGAGGTCCTACCCATGGAAATAAGAAAATAGTGATCCAAGTTTTCACCCAACTTTTGAAATTTCAATATTTTGAGCCAAATGCCTTCTGAAATGGGAGGCTTTGATAGTGGGAAATACTGAAATTATCTTTTCCCTCAGACCTTTAGTGAAACACACATATAGTTTTCACTCTATGACAGTATAAACAACTCAAATCTATACTGTTTGTTAAGAACAGTTTCAAGAATTAAAAAGTGCTTTAGCGTTATGATGTATTGACATGTTTGAGCTTCAGTTGGGGTTCAAAACAACCCCAACGAGGTGAATAATGCATATAATACATTTTAGATGAATGCACTGAATCTCAGAGCAGTGAATTCAGCCTGTGCAGATTCATATAGCAAATGATAGTGCTGCAGCCAGAACTGGGTCTTTAGAAATTACATATTAACATGTTTTCTAAGTAAGTCATTTTCCATCATTGCCTTCAAGGATGTTTTATATCAATTGTTCAGATTTCCATAATATAGAAGTTGCCTCCATGAAAAAAAAATGTTTACCTAAGTTTCCACGGAAAGAATGAGTTAGAAATAAGGGAGAATGTGAAATCAAAAAGTCAGAGTTTTTGCTGTCGGAGAGAGGCTTGTCAGCTTGTACATAGTTCAAGCAAAGAAAAGTCTAATGTTTGCATACCAGGGTGGATTTCAAGAGAAGAAATTAACAGTGAGCGTTAATGGCTTCTTTAACTTATTTGTGATTCTCAGCATTTAAAAAATGTTAGTCCTATTTTTCTTCCTTTGAAGTCACTATTAGGATGATATAATTTCTGAATGCTGCAACAAAAAATGTTAAAAATGGCCCTGACATCCAAGACTCTATTGCTCTAAGTTTATGGGTGGGTATGCAAGCTAAGTGTTATGATAATACATAGTCATATACATAGAGGTTTAATACACCTATGGGAAATTCCGGCATATTTGAAGTAGAGAAAAACAAACAGGCTTGAAATGTCCTTCAGTTCAGAATCTCATACTTTACAAGGGACATTTATGGGCAGATTGGTGAATATGTAGAAGGAGGATGTTTGATCTGGAAAGAAGACAAAATTGGATTAGGAATAAGAATATGTAGAGGAGTTAGGTTAAGTAGGACTGTTAGTTTCAAATTCTGCAGGGAAGATGATTTGTAGAATAAAATAAGGAAAGAAAAGAGCAGTAACACATGAAAAGGAGTTAGCTTTATTACTTATAAGGATTTATTTTTCCTAAACATTGCATCCAGAAAAACAGTTTGGGCTTTCTGAAAAACAGTGAAGTTGTTATCACTGTTTCTTCTAGTAGTTAAGTGAAGATTGAACAACTAACTCAGAGATCAAAGGCATATCTTTAATTGTGAGAGATCTTGGACTAGAAAAACTCTGTGAGATTTTCTTGGTTTAAATGTCTATAATTTTAGACTGGAACAGAACTCAATTTGAGCCTATTTTTTTCCCCCAGGTTCCTGCCAACTAGATAGCAATGAAGGCATTTTTTAAAAAAGCTTCCATCATTGCAAATATATCCCAAATCACTTAGCAGCGGGGATTTCATGACCCTAAAAAGTTGCCTTGCTTACACAAACACACCTATGCTTTAGTAGAAACATATCTTTTTTAGGAGATTTGGGAATTGGCTAGCATTTTTGCCAATTGTTAGCCAATTTAGGAGATTTGGAAATTGGCTAGCAATTTTGCCAATTGTTAGCCAATTCCCAAATCTCCTAAAAAAGATATGTTTCTACTAAAGCAAAAAGGTCACAGATTCAGGAGTCAAAGTGAAAACAAAGGATTTAGTGTTCTTTCCCCTACTTACTACCCATTTGTTGTTTGGGATGTAGAGTCAGGACTGGAGAAGAGGGTGGGAAATTCTATATCCTCTGCCAATACAGAGGCATGGAGGCACTTTCTATAACTTTGTGTCATGAAACAAGACTTAACCCCATATCAGTAGACTAATGTTTCTGTCATATTTCTGTCTAGGTGGATTACAGTTTTAATTGCCCATCATCCCTTAATTCTGTAATACAGCTTGAGTTCCTAGATTTCAGGTTGACTGGGTGAGGGAGGAAGTCACTTGAGGTAATTTTAAGAAATGAATCCATATCCAGAGTCTTGCAGAAAAGACCTGCTTCTACTCCACCTTCTTTCTTGTTCTACTTCTTGCCTCTGGTTTGGGGGCATAAAAGAGGGGCAGAGTTGTGAGGAAAGGAAAAAAGATTCTCAAAAGTAGTACAATAAGAAGACCCTAGTAGTAACACAAATTCTCATGGTAATCTCAAACAACTGATAGTGTTAGCAGATATTGAAAATCAAACTCAGGAAACATACAGAAAGATTAAATTTGTTCAAAGTGGCTTCAAGGGGTATTAGTTGTGAAAATTTCAGTTTATGCAGCATAGAAGAATTAGATTGTGTGTGGAACTTGGGGGAAGTAGGGTCAGCTAATAGAAGAACTTTTTAATGGAGCTTTCCAAAGGACGAGGTGGTTTTTGGAAGGAGTTTGTCCAACCTCTTATAATACATTATGCCTGTCCACAAACTTGTTCTGGTCCCTGATAAAGTTTGAAAAAAATAAGGAATATTTAGGGTTTTTTCCCACAAATCTCAATATATTCACTTAAAAATTCAGAGACTGTGACCTTGTTATTTTGGGTTTAAATATACATTTTCCTCTTAAAAATGATAGATATATGTTTACAAATTGTCTTTACTCTTCACTTATAAAACACACACATACAGATAGGATAGTCCTGTCAGTTTACCCTATTTTTTGTTTCAAATTTATAGGTAATTTCAAATTTATAGGTGTTGGTGAGATTTATCACTTTTAAGATACCATCTAGCCTTGATATTTGTTGTACCTTCTATATGCAACCAAATGGCTCCTGATCTCCTGATCTTCTGGAGATCAAAGAATTTTTATTCGCCACTCTCCCCACCCATCATTGGTTGGATTGAGACTCTAATTACATACAAGCATAATTTCCAATGCAAGTAGAACTTTGATGCTCTCCCTGACTTACCGATTATAAGTTGGGAAAGTTTGGATTCTTGCCATCCTGGGGAAGGAGATTTAGAACTCTCATAGACAAAATATTCTAACACAACAGAATATTTTGCAAAACACATCTTTGAAAAGTCAGGGGCCAAAATAGTCTCAGCAAAGGTTAGCTTGGCTGTTTTTTAAAATTACCAATAGTTAAGTGGGCAACCATGAATCTGAATATTATACAGACCACCACTGACTGAAACTGAGGAAAACCATTCTTGTGAAAAACTAAGGAATAGAGGACAATCTCAGTTCTAAAAGAATGAATATATTTGATTTAATTTGATTTCTGAGTGGGAAAACGTTCCCAGGCATCCAGGGTACCCTTGGCTGTGGGTATTCCACTCGCAAAGGCTACATCTGTATGAAGAGTTGCAGTCACATTATAAAGGGCTTTTTCATGATTTCTGATTCTGCCCTATCACATCCCAGAGCCATGCTTTTGCAAAGCTGCCAGCTGGCAGGTGGAATCCATAAACAAGTAGCAGCTGTGGCAGTAGAAAGATTAAAGTTTTATTTCCAGGTAAAGGAGGATTCAGATAATACGAAGTGGAGGGAGGGTGGGTGGGGGGGGGGGGGTGGGATGGGAAAGGGAAGAATGAAGTTTTTTGTAACAAAGTCATAAAGTATTTTTCCCTAATTTTCTTGCATTTCCTATTTATATAAAGTATCTTGATCACTGTGTTGCACTACAGAGATTTTCAATGGAGTTAATTTGGGAGACTGAACTAATCTCTGAAAAAGAAATTGACTAGTTACAGTTACTTTTTGGACACTTTTTCTGTATTGTGAATTGTGTGGAAATGTACAGAATAAAAATGAAGAAATGTAGTTCATTTGTTTATTTTTTCTGGATCCTATAA